CCAGCACTTTGGGAGGCCGAGGCAGGCGAATCTTCTGAGGTCAGGAGTTCGAGACCAGCCTGGCCAACGTGGTGAAACCCCATCTCTACTAAAAATACACAAATTAGGCGGGCGTGGTGATGCGCGCCTGTAATCCCAGCTACTCGGGAGGCTGAGGCAGGAGAATCGCTTCAACCTGGGAGGCGGAGGTTGCAGTGGGCCAAGATCGTGCCACTTCCCTCCAGCCTGGGCAACAGAGTGCGATTCCGTCTCAAAAAAAAAGAAAGAAAGCAAGACAGAGAGAGAGAAAAAAAAAGAAAGAAAGAAAGAAAAGAAAAGAAAAGAAAATTCGCCGGGCATGGTGGCATGCACCTGTAGTCCCAGCTACTCGGGAGGCTGAGATGGGAGGATTGCTTGAGCCCAGGAGGTGGAGGCTGCAGTGAGCTGCAATTGCTCCACCGCACTCCAGCCTGGGCGACACAACGAGACCCTGTATTTTATAAGAAAAAAAAAAGTTGTTTAAGTCAGGGAGGAAAAGACACAGAGAGGAAAAGAGTAAAGAAGAAGAAGGCGGCAAACTCAGCAGCATGGGGTGGAGGCTAAGAACAGGGGCTGCGCAGTCAAGCAGGCTAACCGGGTGAAGGGGTGAAAAGCATCAGCATCTTCATTTCACAACCGGGAAAAATGAGGCACACGACAGCGGCTCCGGGACGAAGAGACCCGAGGAAAAGACCGCCGTGGAACTTCCAGTTTCCGGGCCCGCCACCTAGTGTGCCCCAAATCCGCACGCCCATCGGGTTTCCAGCACCTGCTCCTCCTGCCTGTGGCCTAGGCCCCGCCCCTCCCGCTGCTTATTGGCTGCTACGTGAACGAGACAAACGCAAGCAACAACCAATGGGAGTGGCCCACGGCGCGTCTTTCCCGGGGAAGCCGACGCGGACGCGGGAACCCGGAAATGCGAGGGAAGGACAAGTGGGGAAAGCCAATCCGCCGCGACGAGGGCTGCGGGCGGTTCAATGGCAAGTCGCCGGGGGCGGGGCCAGAGGCCGGCGGAGAAGGAGGACCCGGGAGCCGGCGGCCCGGAGCTGGGAGCGCGGGGAAGGCGGTTGGGGTTCTGACAGCTGCGCGCGGTGAGAAGGGGAAAAGCCCTAGGGGCTCGAGACTGTTTCTCCTGCGACTCTTGGCTCCTTGCAGATCCTGCTCTCTCTCAGCCGCCTGTGGACATGCGCAAAGGGCCCTCTCCTGAGTCCAGATGATGCTCATACCAATGGCTTCAGTGATGGCGGTGACTGAACCGAAATGGGTCTCGGTCTGGAGCCGCTTCCTCTGGGTGACGCTGCTGAGCATGGTGCTGGGGTCCCTGCTGGCCCTGCTGCTGCCGCTGGGGGCTGTGGAGGAGCAGTGCTTGGCTGTGCTCAAAGGCCTCTACCTGCTCAGGAGCAAACCGGACAGGGCGCAGCATGCCGCCACCAAGTGCACCAGCCCGTCCACGGAGCTCAGCATCACCTCCAGGGGCGCGACGCTGCTGGTGGCCAAGACCAAGGCCTCTCCAGGTAAGACAGACTGGCCGTCTTCCTCAATGCTTTCCCTCACAGCGCTTCTTTGGCTCTCTTCCAGCGGGTAAGTTGGAAGCCAGAGCTGCCCTGAACCAGGCCCTGGAGATGAAGCGCCAGGGCAAGCGGGAAAAAGCCCAAAAGCTCTTCATGCACGCCCTCAAGATGGACCCGGACTTCGTGGACGCGCTCACCGAGTTTGGCATCTTCTCGGAAGAAGACAAGGACATCATCCAGGCGGACTACTTGTACACCAGAGCATTGACCATCTCACCCTACCATGAGAAAGCACTGGTCAACCGCGATCGGACACTGCCTCTTGTGGAAGAGATCGACCAGAGGTATTTCAGCATCATCGACAGCAAAGTGAAGAAGGTCATGTCCATCCCCAAGGGGAACTCAGCTCTGCGCAGGGTCATGGAGGAGACCTACTACCATCACATCTACCACACAGTGGCCATCGAGGGCAACACCCTCACCCTCTCGGAAATCAGGCACATCCTGGAGACCCGCTACGCCGTGCCCGGGAAGAGCCTGGAGGAGCAGAACGAGGTCATAGGCATGCATGCAGCCATGAAGTACATCAACACGACTCTGGTTTCGCGCATCGGCTCCGTCACCATCAGCGACGTGCTGGAGATCCACAGGCGGGTGCTGGGCTACGTGGACCCCGTGGAAGCCGGCAGGTTTCGGACAACACAGGTCCTGGTCGGACACCACATCCCTCCCCATCCGCAGGATGTGGAAAAGCAGATGCAGGAGTTTGTACAGTGGCTCAACTCCGAGGAAGCCATGAACCTGCACCCAGTGGAGTTTGCAGCCTTAGCCCATTATAAACTCGTTTACATCCACCCTTTCATTGATGGCAACGGGAGGACCTCCCGTCTGCTCATGAACCTCATCCTCATGCAGGCGGGCTACCCGCCCATCACCATCCGCAAGGAGCAGCGGTCCGACTACTACCACGTGTTGGAAGCTGCCAACGAGGGCGACGTGAGGCCTTTCATTCGCTTCATCGCCAAGTGTACTGAGACCACCCTGGACACCCTGCTTTTTGCCACAACTGAGTACTCGGTGGCACTGCCAGAAGCCCAACCCAACCACTCTGGGTTCAAGGAGACGCTTCCTGTGAAGCCCTAACCCTAGAAATCCTCAGTGACAAAGGCTGTCCTGAGGTAGGAAAAAAAAAAAGAAACAGCATTTCTAGAAACCTAGTCACTTCCTAAAGCAAAAGGAGAAACATTCTTTACCTCCAAATGTTTTAGTTTTAAAAAAAAAAAAAAACTAAGTTATGAAGCCTTGTCTCTAAAATAACTTATAATTCAACCAAGCTATTTATTTTCTTCTTTGGAGCAAGCTAGTCAGTATTGTATGGTGTCTGCTGTGTCTTGCTGGTGGCCGTGCTTTAGGGGCAACAGTGCCACCATGTGACCAGAACAAAGGTTCTGGAGCAGAATTTGCACTAAGGTGGAGGAGCGGCCAAGAGGTGTGGGACGGGGCCCAGAGCCACTGACATAACTCCTCCAAGTGCTTCTCTGAAACAGGCTGAGAGGTTCTGTGACTGCAACTGGGAAGTCAGACCCAAGTCGCAGCTGAGAGAAATGGTTGAAAGCTCACTTTCTCAAGGTTTAGATTAGTGGTGACTAACTTCCAAGCAAACTTCATAGAAGAGAAAATGAATGCCGACATTCCTTACTTACCTGCAGGAAGACTTTTTGAGCCATAGTTTGCAAACTTTAGTGCCAGCAGCTGTTTTTTTTTTTTTTTTTTTCATATTGAGACTATTTTTCTAATTAAGAATAGGGGGTAGCCATAAAGAGCTGTATGTTGGAGGGGGAAACATGGTGGGCGGGCAGTTTGGTTTTCTTTGTGTATCCGCGTTTCTCTCACACTTCATTTGTAGCAACTCAGGCCAGATGTTTTCGTCTGAAATTCTCTGGGCTTGTCATTCCACCTGTATCGTGCTGCAAACCAGGTGTTATGCTAGTAGGCATCTGCCCTCACCCCTCTGCCTGAGTTTTCTGTAGGCAGATGTTAACCTGAGAAAACAAGTGCCATGTGGACACCAAGTAAGCATTTTTGATAATGAATTAGAGCACCAGTTTCTACTGAATGGAGCAAAAACCTTCAGCCATGGCCAGGCTGCATCCCTTTGGTCCTGGAGTTTCATCTACTTACTGCCATCTTCCACGGTCTTTGCACTGTCCCGTGTCCCATCCCCCTGGGAGGCAGAAGAGATTGCCTCGGAGTGGCCTTATTTTTCTCGCAACTTGTGAAATGATGTAGTGCTCTATGTAATATGGCCGGGTTTCCAAGCTGTCATCCAATGGAAGTAGAATCTTCTCTTTGAATCATATGGTACAGGTGCCAATATGACTGCTGCTATTTAGAGTCAGAGAGGTGGAAGTCACTGGGTCCCTTTCCCAGTGACAGAGCCCATGATGTCTAACACTACTGCACTTTGTCAGTGTGTGAGTGATGGCGAATACGCAGTGTTGTCTCTTTGATTTGGTAATTCCGTTCCTGACAGTAATGAGGCCACTGCTCTAAAGTAGTTTATACAGTTCTTCAGTTGTATAAATAGCACAGAGTAGTTTTTGAAAGGTTAAGAAAAATAAGTGAAAAGACATACACGATATATGAAATGGCTCCAAATGATAATTGTTCAAACCTTTATAAAATGTGTTTTCGTACTCTTATGCTGCCAGAGGTACTTCTTAAAACTCTTCTCGTCTTGGTTTTATAAGCACACCACGGAGGTCTGACAGATGTGCTTGCTTCTACTACAGAGCAAGAGAATTTGCACTTTAGCTATATGTGAAGGATATTATTTTAACAAATTCCTGATTCTAATAAAGTTATTTTATTACATGAATGCTTGAGACTGTCTTATTTGGGAGATGTTCC